TTTTCTTTATGCCAAGTATACACTGTCCTTTAATTATTGTATCTTTATAGTAAACCTTGAAATCAGTTAGTGTAAGTTCTGTAACTGCATTCTTATTTTTGAAGATTGTCTTTTCTATTTTGGGTCCTTTGCATTTCTCTATCAGTTTTAGACTCATCATATTTCTGCAGAAATCCTACTGGGATTTTGATTAGGATTATGCTGACTCTACCAATGGTACCAAATCCAGGGACAATTTTTGTCCTTGACAGGACATCTAGCAATGTCTGGAGACATTTTTGTTTGTTACACCTGGGTTGGTGCTACTAGCAGCAGATAGATGGATGGCCAAGATACAGAGGCCAAGGATGCTGCTAAATGCCCTGCAATGCACAAGACAGCCCTCCACCAACAAGTAATTATCCCACCCAAAATGTCAATAGTGCTGCTGTTGAGAAACTCTGCACAAATGTAATCGCTGTTTTAGTTGTACTTCAGACTTCTGTCTGCCATCTTACTTTTTGTTTTCAATTTGGCTCACTAGTTTTATTTCTTTTTTTTTGCATTTTTGCCCTTTTTTTGATTAATCAAAAATAGTATCCCATTTTTTACTGCCCTGTAATCTTGTTAGGTAGCTATTCTTTTACAATTATCTTAGAGCTTACTCTACAGATTTCAACATGCATTTAACATCTTGACATGTTATGGTCTAATACAGATTATTTTATCACTTCATTACACTACTAGACTCTTAGACACTTAACTCCTTCCCCCTCCCTACCTTTTGTGAATTATTCTTGTCTTGCATTTTAGTTTTATATATACACAAACTACAGAAGACATAATAGTTATTGTTTTGTACAGTTAATTTTTTTATATTTACCTATTTCATTTTCTTCATTCCCTCTTATAGTTCCATGCTTCTGTCTAGGTTTATTTTCTTACATTGTTTTTTCTTTTAGTGTTGCCCTGATAGCAATGAATTCCCTCAGGTTTTGTTTGTTGTAAATATCTGAATTTCACCCTTGTTTTTTTTTTTTTTTAGACCTGCTCACTCTGTCACCGAGGCTAGAGTACAGTGGCACAATCACAGCTCATTGCAGCCTCAACCTCCCAGGCTCAATCGATCCTTCCAACTGAGCCTCCCTAGCAGCTGGGACTATTAGTGCACACCACCACACCTAGGTAATTTTTGTATTTTTTGTAGCGATGGAGTTTCGCCATGTTGCTTAGGTTGGTTTCAAACTCCTGGGCTCAAGTGATCCACCCACCGCAGCCTCTCAAAGTGCTGGGATTATAGGTGTGAGCCACCCATGCCCAGCCTTACCTTTTTATTGAAAGATGTTGTTTTTATAGGCTGTAAAATTCAAAGTTGGTTCCCTAGTCCATAGATTAAAAAAAAAAAAAATCAAAGTTGGGAATTATTTTCTTTAGATAGCATTCTATTGACTCCTGGATTTTGTCATTTCTTTTGAGAAGTCAGCTGTCATTTTTATTGCTTCACTGCTTTTTAAGGTTTTCCTCTTTTTCTTTGTTTTTCAGCAGTTTGACTATGATGTCTGTGTGTTCTTTTCTTTGTATTGGCCAAATAATTGGGTTGCTGAGTTTCTTAAATCTGTGGGTTGATCTCTTTCATTTGTTTTGAACATTTTAGTATTGCTTCTGCTCTATGCTGTCTTCTGAGACTCATTTATTCACGTCTTTTATTCCACGTCTTTTATGTTCTTATCTGTGTTTACCATTCATTTTTCTAATTGAGTTTGAATATTTTTTATTGACCTATCTTCCAAATCATTAATCTTGTCTCCTGCTAAGTCCAATTTACTGTTAATATCTTATATTAAATTCTTAATTATAGATACTGTAGTTCTCAGTTCTAAAGTATCCATTTGATTTTTTTTATAGATTTCAGCCAATTCTGTGATAAAATTATTTATCCTTTCATTTACTTTGGTCTTTTCCTCTGTTTCTTGACTTTATTAATCTTGGTTATTTCAAAGTTCTTGACTACTAAACTTCAGTAATTGGGCCATCCATAGGTCTGCTTCTAATGTCTGTTTTTTCTCTTGATTACTAGCTGTGGGCATTTACCTCCACACATGCTTAAAAAACTTATTATATACCAAACATTATATAAAAGAATCATAGTGGATGCATATATCTTCCACCATCAAGGTTTGCCCCTTTCTTCTGTTAATTAAATACTTCAGTCTAGTCTGACGTATTTCAGGGATTGAGCTAGGTCACTGCTGGGTTGCAATCCTGGTAAGCCCCAAACTTACTTTGGTTCATCCTTATTAGAGTATGGTCCTCCAGGGCTTTCAGTTGAAAGCCTAATAGGCTATTTGTCTCCTTAGACATGAAAGCCTTTAGGAGGTTCACTTCTGCCCCTAAGGTTTTCAGCTTAGTTATTTAGCCTACCACTACTTCACATCATTTCAAAATTGACTAAATGTCTTGAGGAAGACCCCAACCAAGTAAGTATTTCGAGTCCATCAAATCTCCAGCTTTGTTACCCCAGCTTTGAAGAATACCAAAATCTCTACTGGGTTGTCTTCAGCAGCAGCCTTCTTCCAGAAGTTGGGTATTTGGAGGTCCCTCAAGATTGCAGTTTTGTCTGTCCAGCCCCAGGTGACCATCGAAAGCATTGTGGTTTCTCTTTCCCCAATGATAACCACACCCTAATCCCAAGCCCACGTCCAGGATCAACACATGCACCAAAGGCTCGTGCGCACACACCAAAGGCGCGCGCGCACACACACACACACACACACACACACACACAAGCTATTGATTGTTGATTCCCTCTGAACATTCTCAGTCTGTTAGTCCATCTAGTCCTTGTTGCTTCCACAAGTATTGGATGCTTTAAGAAATGATTTTTGTAATTTATTTGGCTTTTTCTAGTCATTGGCAGGAGTATTAGCCTGCCAAACCATACTATATCCTACTTGGAAGCAGAATCTGTACAGATGTTTTTGAGGGCTTGCCATGTGCCAGATGCTCTTGTAGCTTCTAGGTATAGGATTGCCCTGCCCTCTCAGAGCCTCTAGTCTAAACTAGGTAAAACAGACATATACACAAATAATACAGCATGCCAAATACTGTCATAGAGGTGTGTACAGGGGTAGGAAAAAGGAGACAAATGTGAACTAGCACCACCTGTTTAGAAAATTGCAAGTTTTATAAATTTTACATGATTGCAGGTTAGAGATCAAAGTGGTAGAATAATGAAAAATGAGGTTGGCAAGACAGGCAGAAGCCTGATGGTGAAAGGCCCCGTATGCCATGGTAATGCTTAGGTATAGCTTCTACCTAGAAGTATCTGCCCTTCATGCAGGATGGAGAGCAGTTTAAGAATTAAGCCTAGAGAATTGCGATCAGATTTTTCTTTTAGAAAGATTACTTAAGTGTCATTGTGAAATGTGAATTCGAGGAGGGCAAGAAACAAGCCAAAGGGCCAGAGAGGAAACTGTGAGAGTTGACCCAATATGAAACACATTGGTTATCATCATCAGCAGATTTGAAAGGTGTCAAAGGGGTGGAATTGATGAAATGTAGGGAATGTTGGGATTAAGAGAGGGTGAAAGAAAACAGAGATTCTAGGGTTTCTAGCTTGACTATAAATCACCAAGGGAATATGGCAGAAAGCGATGAGGTCAATGTTAGACATACTGTGTATTCCCATTTCATTAGCTCTATTACGGTTTTTGTTATATAATCTGAGAATGTAGTTTAGGAACCACCACCCTGTCAGGGGGCGGACCCCAAGTTATCTTCTTGAAACTCCTACAGTGAAATAAGAGAGAGAGCCCTAGGCCATTGCCTTCACCCTGGATTTTACAAGACACCCTCTGATTTTGTCCATTTTGTATACCAGGCTTCCACTTAAACATTGTATTTGAAGAAAATTCTCCATACTAAAAGAAAAAAAATTCCTCAGCAGTGTAAGTGTCTTCTTCTGGTGGGATATGTGGGTAATACCCTCTCTTGCATGTTGTTCTTCCATCTTGACAGAAGAACATCTTCAGTGGCATTTGGGGGCCACAATCCTTTATTTGCAGTAAGTAGGTGCTATTCCACTGTCTTCTAGCATCCATTGTTGCCAATGAGGAGTTCAAAGCCAGTTTCTTTTTCTTTTATTTGTTATTTGTCATTTCCTCCTCAAAGCATATGTGATTTTTCTCTTCATATTTAGAGTGAAGGAATTTTACCAGAATGTGGTCAGGTGTGTATCCTTCAAGGCTTTTCGGTCTCCAGATAAATCTTTTTGCAGCTAAGGGAAATGTTTCTCCTTTCAAATTCCCCCTTACATGCTGGTTCTTCCAGATCTGTCCTCCAAGTCTCACAGTTTGCGTCTCTGCATCCCTGCTTTGGGTAAGACAGGTCCACTTGATCTACTAGGCCACTAATTGGGTTTTGGCAATTAACTGTCTTTTTAAAAATTTCATCAGTGGAGCTTTTTTGTGTGTGGAAAATTATGCTTTTAATTCTAAGAGACATCTTTGGTGTCATAATTGAACTTGGTCTTTTTATTATTATTATTATTAAAATTCTTATCTGCCTCTTTTTCTGGTTCTGTTAATCTAAGATTCACCACCTCAAGGAGTGCTCAAATGCTTTTTCTACCCATGACTGCTGGATCCCATTAAGCAATTCTCTTTCTTTCCTACTTCTTGATCCAACTACCAGTATCTCAGGCAGGGAGGTGGCAAAGCAGCCTCTGGTTCATCAGTGTATGAGCCAGTGCACATGGGATGTCATTAGACCCCAGCCAAGCTTTGTGGCTGCCACGCGTGGCATTTTTCTAGCCTGAGATAGGGAAGAGTCAAGCTTCTTCCCTTCTCTGGCTTCTTGGGGCCACAGAGAGCATGAGATACACCCCAACGAAGCCTCACAGTGACGAACAGTGCCCTTCCTCATAGGGTTCCAGGGAGGTCAGTAGACCAGACTCTCCAGCGTATCAGAGTCTCTCCATGGGGAAATTTGGCACCAGCTCTCTTTCTGGACTGAGCAGGCCTTGCTCACGCCCGCTGGCACGACTTGCCTGCCAATCTATAGCCACCGAGTTCGGGAGTGTTCATGGAATTGGGGGTAGACAGAAGCAGCACAAGCACTTTCTTATCATCTCTTCAAAAGCCCCCAGCAAGTAGAGAAAAAAGAAAGACCACAAGACCACCAGACTAGATGATCTCTAAGCCTCCATCCAATGCCGACATTTTACAGTTATACACATTTATGGTCTCCAACTCAGCTCAGTCCTCAGTACCCTTGGGCCACACTTTTGTAAGTCTTCCCAGCATGCTCTGCTTCCCCAAAGGGAGTATTTGAGACTTTTATTTCTCTCCTCAAGCCCTCTGTTTATCCTTCTCCTTGTTCACTGTCAGCCCATGACTTTGAATTTCTCTTCACAAAAAAAAAGACAGACTCTTGGATATTGAGTTGTTCTTTGCTTTCCTGTAATCCTTTCTCCTTTGCCTGCTCGCCTGCTTGCCTGCCTGCTGTCCATCTTTCCATCCTGCTGGACTCTGTCTTCTCCTGTGTGTTCTGTGATAGTGTGTGCTCCCAGTTTTCCCATCTCTCTGGGTACCCCCTTTCGCTTTATGTTGCTGTCAGTCTCACCCAGTTCTGATCCTTCTCCCATATTACAGGCTCCTGGGGGATCTTTTCAGTGCATAAAGTTGACCATATCACCCCTTGCTTTAAACCTCTTAATGACAGGAACAGGCAAAACATGTCTGTAGTGATAGAAGTCATAAGAGTGGTTACCTCCAGGCAGGTGAAATAGGAATCAATTGCAAAAGGACATGAGGGAGCCTTCTAGGTTGTTGGAATTATTTTGTATCTTACTTCGGGAAGTGGTTACATTGTTCTATACAAACACAAAAATTCACTGAGCTGTACATTAAGATAGTGCATTTTACTATATGTATACCTCAGTTTTAAAAAGATGAAACCTGAAGGTTTAAATCCAAACTCCTGAAGGTTAAAATCCGAACTCCTGAAAATAGTCCACAGATTCCTATTCCTTCCTCCCTCAAGTCTTGCCTCGAGCATAATTTTCTTGTGAGACCCATCCTGGCTTCCTCAGGATATGACTTCCACACTCAGGACTGTAAGCTTAGGCCTGTCCTAATCCTGAAGAGACTTTATTGTAACTGTACATGTACTTCCCTCACTAGACAGGGGGCTCAGTTTCATTGCACCCCTAGTGCCTTGTGCAGTGGCTGGCACATAGACCCCAGGTAAATGTCTGTTGAATGAATGAATGCAAGTTGACATTTTTACTGAACAGTTTCCTTCCTCCAGCCTGCAGGATGTTTCCTCAATGAGGGGAAGGCTGCTGCACAATGGCAGTTTTTGATACTCCTGAGGAGGCCTTTGGTGTCTTACGTCCAGTCTGTGTTCAGCTCACAAAGACCCAGACAGTGGAGAATGTGGAGCATCTGCAGACACGACTACAAGCTGTGAGTGACAGTGCCCTTCAGGAACTTCAGCAGTACATCCTCTTCCCTCTGCGATTTACCCTGAAGACCCCAGGTCCCAAAAGAGAGCGTTTGATCCAAAGTGTGGTGGAATGCCTCACATTTGTCCTTTCTTCAACATGTGTGAAAGAACAGGAGCTTCTCCAGGAACTCTTTTCAGAACTCTCTGCTTGTCTGTATTCACCCAGCTCCCAAAAACCTGCGGCTGTGTCCGAGGAGTTGAAATTGGCTGTGATCCAGGGACTTAGCACATTAATGCACTCAGCTTATGGGGACATCATTCTGACTTTTTATGAGCCCTCCATTCTGCCACGTTTAGGATTTGCTGTATCTTTACTGTTAGGCCTTGCAGAACAGGAGAAATCAAAGCAAATTAAAATTGCTGCCTTAAAATGTTTACAGGTTCTACTCTTGCAGTGTGATTGTCAGGACCATCCAAGGTCATTGGATGAACTTGAACAAAAGCAGCTGGGGGATTTGTTTGCCTCTTTTTTACCTGGAATCTCAACTGCACTGACCAGGCTTATCACAGGAGACTTTAAACAAGGTCACAGCATTGTCGTATCTTCCCTAAAGATCTTTTACAAGACAGTGAGCTTCATTATGGCTGATGAACAGCTCAAAAGAATCTCAAAGGTCCAAGCAAAACCTGCAGTTGAGCACAGAGTAGCAGAGCTGATGGTTTACAGGGAAGCAGATTGGGTAAAAAAGACTGGCGACAAGTTGACTATCCTTATTAAAAAGATAATTGAGTGTGTTTCTGTTCACCCACACTGGAAGGTGAGACTGGAACTGGTAGAACTTGTGGAGGACCTTCTTTTGAAGTGCAGTCAATCATTGGTCGAATGTGCTGGTCCCCTTCTGAAGGCCTTAGTGGGACTAGTAAATGATGAGAGTCCTGAAATCCAAGCCCAGTGCAATAAAGTTCTGAGACATTTTGCAGATCAAAAAGTAGTGGTGGGCAACAAAGCCCTCGCTGACATCTTGTCAGAAAGCCTGCATTCCCTTGCCACATCTCTTCCTCGCCTAATGAACTCCCAAGATGACCAGGGCAAATTCTCTACTCTTTCCTTGTTACTTGGTTATCTGAAACTCTTGGGCCCAAAAATAAACTTTGTCCTCAACTCTGTGGCCCATCTCCAGCGGCTTTCCAAAGCACTCATCCAAGTTCTAGAGCTAGACGTGGCTGACATCAAGATTGTTGAGGAACGGCGTTGGAACTCTGATGATCTGAATGCTTCTCCAAAGACCTCAGCCACACAGCCTTGGAACCGCATCCAGAGGAGATATTTCCGCTTCTTCACTGATGAGAGAATCTTCATGCTCTTGAGGCAGGTTTGTCAGCTACTTGGTTATTATGGGAATCTTTATTTGCTTGTGGATCACTTTATGGAACTTTACCATCAATCTGTGGTTTACCGGAAGCAAGCTGCCATGATCCTTAATGAACTGGTTACAGGGGCTGCTGGGCTGGAGGTTGAGGATCTTCACGAAAAACATATTAAAACAAACCCAGAAGAACTGAGAGAGATTGTGACATCTATACTTGAAGAATACACAAGTCAAGAAAATTGGTATTTGGTTACCTGTCTTGAAACTGAGGAAATGGGAGAGGAGCTGATGATGGAGCACCCAGGCCTCCAAGCCATCACGTCTGGTGAACACACCTGCCAAGTTACATCTTTTCTAGCCTTCTCAAAGCCAAGTCCCACTATTTGCTCCATGAACAGTAACATCTGGCAAATATGCATTCAGTTGGAAGGAATTGGCCAGTTTGCATATGCACTAGGAAAAGACTTCTGTTTGCTCTTGATGTCAGCCCTTTATCCAGTACTGGAGAAGGCTGGAGACCAAACCCTACTCATTAGTCAGGTGGCTACCAGCACCATGATGGACGTTTGCCGTGCTTGTGGCTACGACTCCCTGCAGCACCTGATCAATCAAAATTCAGACTATTTAGTGAATGGGATCTCTTTAAATCTGCGTCATCTGGCTCTGCATCCTCATACCCCAAAGGTCCTGGAAGTCATGCTGCGGAACTCAGATGCTAACCTGCTTCCTTTGGTGGCAGATGTGGTTCAAGATGTCTTGGCCACCCTGGACCAATTTTACGATAAGAGAGCTGCTTCCTTTGTCAGCGTTCTGCATGCTCTGATGGCAGCATTAGGTACATTGAGAGCCCTTTTTAATGCTGATGTGCCAAGGTGATCATTGTAACACTTTATTTACAGCCCAGTGGTTCCCAGACACAGGTAATCTTGGGCACCTCCAAGAGCAAAGTTTAGGAGAAGAGGGAAGTCATTTGAACCAAAGACCAGCAGCTCTTGAGAAGAGCACCACCACAGCTGAAGACATCGAACAGTTTTTGCTGAACTACCTCAAAGAGAAGGATGTGGCAGATGGAAATGTCTCGGATTTTGATAATGAAGAAGGTAACTTGTTTATTTTGGCTTAGCTGGTTTTTCAACACTGCCCCCAGTTGTGCTCTTTTTCCAGAGGAACAGTCAGTCCCTCCCAAAGTGGATGAGAATGACACCCGTCCAGATGTGGAGCCACCACTGCCATTGCAGATCCAAATAGCCATGGACGTGATGGAACGCTGCATCCACTTGTTGTCAGATAAAAATCTGCAAATCCGCCTGAAGGTCAGTGCGCAGCTGCTTCTCTGCATTCCCAGTATACCATCTGCTGAAATCGTGTCTCTTTCAGGTCTTGGATGTGCTGGATCTGTGTGTGGTTGTTCTTCAGTCCCACAAAAACCAGCTGCTTCCCTTGGCTCATCAGGCCTGGCCCTCGCTCGTTCACCGACTCACACGGGACGCCCCCCTGGCAGTGCTTAGAGCCTTCAAGGTACTGCACCAGCATCCCCCATGGTCTGTTGTTTCACTCACCAGGTTGGAGGCTGTTTCTGCAGGTTTTACGTACCCTGGGAAGCAAGTGTGGTGACTTTCTTCGCAGCCGGTTCTGCAAAGATGTCCTGCCAAAGCTGGCTGGCTCCCTAGTCACCCAGGCCCCCATCAGTGCCAGGGCTGGACCAGTTTACTCGCACACGCTGGCCTTCAAGTTGCAGCTGGCTGTCTTACAGGGCCTGGGCCCCCTCTGTGAGAGACTGGACCTAGGTGGGTACCAGGCAGTTCCACCTGAACACACAGCTGATGCTTGTTTTGTTTTTCTTTTCTGCAGGTGAGGGTGACCTGAATAAAGTGGCTGATGCCTGCTTGATTTACCTCAGTGTCAAACAGCCCGTGAAATTACAAGAGGCTGCCAGGAGGTACGTCTGCCTGATCACCCGCATCCCTTTACCCCTCTACTCACTCCTTTCCATCTCTCCACAGCGTCTTCCTCCACTTGATGAAGGTGGACCCAGACTCCACCTGGTTCCTCCTGAACGAGCTTTACTGCCCCGTGCAGTTCACACCTCCCCACCCCAGCCTCCACCCTGTGCAGCTGCACGGGGCCAGCGGGCAGCAGAACCCCTACACGACCAACGTGCTCCAGCTGCTCAAGGAGCTGCAGTGACCCTGCTCCCCCACCACAGAGGCCACCGATCCCTCCCCTACTGCCAGCCAGAAGCTGGGCTGACCCCACCCCGGCCATAGGCGGTGGCAGCGGCAGCAGAGAAGGTGAATTAGTTAGCCAATCGATTTATAAATTGATCGATCACACAACTGCTTAGAAATGGATTGAAGGAAAGTAGCTGACTATTATTTATGTTTCATACCTTGTGTTGTCAAGTGACATTGTCTGGTGGCTCTAAGGGTTTAACCCCTTAGCCTACCATCTCTATAGCCCCAGCTCCCTCACAGGCCACACACACACACACACAAGAGGTCAGTTCCCCTCCATCTGCATACACCTCCCTGTCTTCAAATAATGAGATGGAACTAATTTGTTTTACCTAACCTGATCTTTGGGAAACAAACGGAAATAAAGACACTTCTTGGATGAAAAGTATGATCAAAAGCTCACTTTGAAGTTTTTTATTT